AAGACTAACACATGAGCCACAAGATTAGAAATTGTGGTTTGAGTCATGCAGCTAGAGGCCACAAGATTCCAAACCTCCCCAGTTGCTCCTTAGGATAACACCACTATCATCAACTCTAAGATTGGTGCTCAAGATATTTTTCAGGCTCTGCATTCTGATGCACCAGGTGCCACCACCCACACCACTAATCTGGCTCAACCAGTTCTGTGATCCCACCCAGGAACAGAAGACAGCAAGAGAATCAACTTTGACTCTCCATGGTTTCATCTCCAACCCGACCAATAAGCACTGCCCTCTCCCTGGCCCCCTACCTGCCTAATTATCCTTAGATGACCCATCTCAGGATTTTCAGAACCTGGTTTGAGCAATAAAGCTCCAGTGTCCTTTAGCCAGTTTCTGCATGCAGCCAGTTTCTGCATGCAGCCAGTTTCTGCATGCATTAAACTCTCTATTGCAATTCCCCTGTCTTGATAAATTGGCTCTACCTGGGCAGCGAGTAAGGCGAACCTATTGGGCGGCTACGCCTGAGATCTAATGACAGGCTGCACGTGAAGCCCAGACCAGGCACCTGTCTTACACCACAGGGGGATCCAGTCCACAGAACCAGCGTCCTTCCCTCCTGGAACGGACCTTCCCAAAGCCAGAGGGGCTCTAGGCGGCTCAAACAGGGGCTTCCCGGCTACCCTGGTCCCAGGCGGGACCACTCAGGTTCCTTCTCCAAGCCCCCTAGGCTGCAGGGCAGGCTTCCCTAGGGGCAGGCCCAGGCCTATAGCCCGGGACCCGCATCCCGGGCGAGCTGCACCCTCCCGAGACCTTCCCCATCTGTACAATGGGGACAGGACAAGGCCCAGCAGGCAGGCTGGCGGGGGTTCCGGCGACAGAGGGGGACAGCGGGCGAGCACGACAAGAGCACAGGCCCACGTGCGCACCGGCGGGGAGGAAGTAGCCCGGCGCCCCGCCCGCAGCGCGGACCGGAAGTGCTGCCGTAATCTGCGCTGAGAGTCGCGAAAGCGCTGTTCCCCTTAGTGACCGGCGACGCGGGCAAGATGGCGGCGCTGGGGGTGGCGGAGGCCGTGGCGGCCCCACACCCGGCTGAGGGGGCCGAGACGGCTGAGGCGGTGGAGCTGAGCCGCGCCCTGAGCCGCCTGCTGCCGGGGCTGGAGGCCGACAGCAAGCCGGGCCGGCGGCGCGCCTTGGAGGCCCTGCGGCGCGCGCTGGAGGAGCCAGGCCCTGCCGCCGACCCCACCGCTTTCCAGGGCCCCTGGGCGCGCCTACTGCTGCCGCGCTTGCTGCGCTGCCTGAGCGACCCCGCCGAGGGCTGCCGCGCGCTGGCAGTGCACCTGCTGGATCTGGGCCTGCGCCGCGCCGCGCGGCCCCGCGATGCCCTGCCGCGCCTGCTGCCCGCGCTCGCCGCGCGCTTGGCCGGCCCCGTGCCCGCGCGCCGCCCGCCCGAGGCCTGTGAGGAGCTGCGCCTGGCGCTTGTGCAGCTGCTGGGCCTGGCCGTGGACCTGTGCGGCGCCGCGCTCGCGCCCCACCTGGACGACGCTCTGCGCGCGCTGCGCTGCTCCCTGCTCGACCCCTTCGCCGCCGTGCGCCGCGAGAGCTGCAGCTGCGCCGCCGCCCTGGCGCAGGCCACGCCCGGTGAGCACCCCGGGCCCCGCTCCCACACGCCACTCTGGTAACTGGGGGCCTCCCTGTCCCTCAGACCACTTCCACATGCAGTCGGAGTCTCTGATCGGGCCCCTGATGCAGACCATCTCCCACCAGCACTGGAAGGTCCGTGTGGCCGCCATTGAAGCCACAGGCGCAGTGATCCATTTTGGCAACGGGAAGTCCGTGGACGACGTGCTTTCCCATTTTGCTCAGCGACTGTTTGATGACGTCCCGCAGGTAACTGGTGTTTCTCCTGGACAGTCTGTTCCCACGAATCCTTATCCCTTCCTCTCATGCGCAGGTCCGGCGGGCGGTGGCCTCCGTGGTGGGCGGCTGGCTGCTGTGTCTGCGTGACCGTTACTCCTTCTTCCACAAGCTCATCCCTCTGCTGCTCAGTAGCCTCAACGACGAGGTGCCTGAGGTCAGGTACGTGGGCAGGCGGCCGCGGGCCTTGTCTTTGAGCCACTGTTGTCTGTCTGTTGTGCCTCAGGCAGCTGGCTGCCAGCCTCTGGGAGGACGTTGGCCTGCAGTGGCAGAAGGAGAATGAGGAGGACCTGAAGGACAAGCTGGACTTTGCCCCTCCCACCCCACCCCATTACCCTCCACATGGTGAGTGACCGCGGCAGAGGGGAGCGCCAGGATTTCTCATTCTTCTTTCCCTTTTTCGTTCCAGAGCGCCGCCCTGTGCTGGGCTGCCGGGAGCTCGTCTTCAGGAACCTCTCCAAGATCCTCCCTGCCCTGTGCCACGACATCACCGACTGGGTGGTGGGGACCCGAGTGAAGTCGGCACAGCTGCTCCCAGTGCTGCTGCTGCATGCCGAGGACCACGCCACGCAGCACCTGGAGGTCGTCCTCCGGACCCTGTTCCAGGCCTGCACCGACGAGGAGGCAGCCGTGGTCCAAAGTGTAAGTGGCCGTATTCCAGTCGTGGTCGCGGAGCTCTGAGTTTTCTCATGTTTCTTTCTCGCAGTGTACCAGATCCGCAGAGCTCGTCGGGACGTTTGTCAGCCCTGAGGTGTTTCTGAAGCTGATCTTATCGACGCTGAAGAAGACGCCCTCTGCCTCCGGCCTCCTGGTGCTGGCCTCCGCCATGCGGGGTTGCCCCCGAGAAGCCCTCCAGCCGCACCTGGCAGCCATCGCCACAGAGCTGGCACAGGCCCACATCTGCCAGGCATCTGAAAACGTAAGAGCACTTGGGAGATGCGGGAGTGGAGACAAGCTCTGACGGTGCTGCCGGTCTCTTCCAGGACCTCTACCTGGAGCGCCTGCTGCTGTGTGTGCAGGCTCTGGTGTCTGTGTGTCATGAGGACTGTGGCGTGGCCAGCCTGCAGCTCTTGGACGTGCTGCTGACAATAGTGGCCCTCGCAGGTGCTACCGGCCTGAGGGACAAGGTAAGGCTGACAGTGGTGGCTGCTGCTTGACCAATTGTCTCAGTCTCTGACTTGTAACCTCCAGGCACAGGAGACGATGGACTCACTGGCCATGGTGGAGGGTGTCAGCAGCTGCCAGGACCTCTACCGCAAGCACATTGGTCCCCTCCTGGAGCGGGTGACCGCGTCGCACCTTGACTGGACCGCACACTCGCCGGAGCTCCTGCAGTTCAGTGTCATCGTCGCACAGTCAGGTGAGCCGTCCCGACAGCTGGCGTGCCGTGCCCCGTGCACAGGAGCCTCTGTTGTGTCTTACAGGCCCTGCCCTGGGAGAAGCCCTGCCACACGTCGTGCCCACGCTGAGGGCCTGTCTGCAGCCCTCCCAAGACCCGCAGATGCGCCTGAAGCTGTTCTCCATCCTGTCCACCGTGCTGCTCAGAGCCACGGACACCATCAACTCCCAGGGGTAGGTCCGGGCTCTGCCTCTGCACGGCCCCCCTCCTCATCCACCCTCTCCGTTCCGGTTCCAGGCAGTTTCCCAGCTACCTCGAGACGGTGACAAAGGACATCCTGGCCCCCAATCTGCAGTGGCATGCGGGGAGGACAGCCGCGGCCATCCGCACGGCTGCCGTGTCCTGCCTCTGGGCGCTCACCAGCAGCGAGGTCCTGTCGGCAGAGCAGGTACGGGGCTCCCTGCGTGCTCGGTGGACACCTGAGTCACGTCGTATGTGTTTGCTGATTGCAGATACGGGACGTGCAGGAAACACTGATGCCCCAGGTCCTGACCACCCTGGAGGAGGATTCGAAGATGACGCGACTGATCTCATGCCGTATTATCAACACGTTCTTAAAAACCTCGGGCGGCATGACGGATCCAGAGAAACTCATCAGGATTTATCCTGGTAGGACATTTCTGTTGTTCACAGCCTGTGTAACTCACACACCTGTCTCGCTCCCTCCTTCCAGAACTCTTAAAACGCCTAGATGACGTGTCCAACGATGTGAGGATGGCAGCCGCCTCCACCTTGGTCACCTGGCTGCAGTGTGTCAAGGGTGCCAACGCAAAATCCTACTATCAGAGCAGTGTCCAGTACCTGTACCGAGAGTTGCTGGTTCACCTTGACGATCCAGAGAGGGCCATCCAGGATGCAATTTTAGGTGAGACTCCGACGGCTTGGCCTTCGTTCCGATGGCATGTTCAAGGTGTTTTTCTGTTTTACAGAGGTCCTCAAAGAGGGCAGCGGGCTGTTCCCAGATCTCCTGGTGAGGGAGACGGAGGCCGTCATCCACAAGCACCGCTCGGCCACCTACTGCGAGCAGCTCCTGCAGCATGTGCAGGCCGTGCCAGCCACACAGTGACCACGCTGGTTTCAGCCACGGCACACCCTTGTCCCCACCTGAGCCAGAGTTTGTGGCCTTTAAATCTCATAAACAAGGCACCTCTGTGCCAGCAGTGAGACTGTGACAGCAAGAATGTACTCCTCAGGACACCTGCCCACTCTTTCCCTGGAATAACAGCCTCTGAGTGGATTCTGCATGTTATGTGATTTGTTCTGTTCATCGAGAGGGCTCCCAAACATCTGCAGCTGATTTGAAATTAAAAGTAAGTCGCAGCCGCTCCTCCCGCAGCCACTTCAGCAGCATCTTAGATTTTAAGCCTCACGTGCGCAGCTGGTTCATGAACTATTGGCTGCATCCTGCTTAGGTGCCCACCAAGAAGGTTTTTACCTACTTAACAAAAAAGAAAGAAGCCAAAGTGATTAGAAAGAAATGAAATCTCTTTTTGGGTTCTGTCTACTGAAATTTAATATCTCAGTGAACAGACTAAAAGGAATTTAGAATCCTAACAACTTATCAGATTTCTCCTGTTTTAAATATACTGGGACTTTAAAGGTTATATGTCCGGTCACCGTATGTTTTAAGTCGGTGTTAATGCTAACAGTGTTGAAAACAATATTTCATGAGATCTAATTGTGGTTGCCCCTATAGGTAGCAGGAAAGTAAAGTTGCATTTCCCTCTCGCACATTCTACACCCAAGTGCCTAAAAGATCTCATTGTAAGTGGGTAGTGTTACCGGAAGCCATTGTGTTCACACGGGGGAAATGCCGTATATATTTTTCAACAAATATTAACGTTTATACTTTCATGTTTGAAAATTTAATTAAAAATGTTTGTTTTAATGATTGTGTATGCCTGACTTTGTGAGTTGGTA